ATAAATTATCAAGTCTTATGAGCCAGGTGCAGTGGTGCATGCCTATGTACAGTCCCAGCTACTCAGGAGGCTGAGGTGGTAGGATAGCTTGAGCCCAGGAGTTCGAGGGTGGAGTGTGATATGATCGTCTGTGAATAGCCACAGCACTGCATCCTGGACAAGATAGGGTCTCTTTAAAAATAAGACTTAACTAGCACTTTAATAATCATTGTTTTTGTTCCCAACTGCATTGTACATTCATTGAGGACAGGGACTTTAAACTTCATTATATTGCTGTTGCTGTGTTTCACCTTTGAATGATTTTTAAATAAAAATCTCATCTTTGAGTCACAATCTGATGTAACCTTGTCCATTTCTGTCCTCTTGTGTGCCTTAAATGCCTTTAGGCAGCTGTGTTGTACCAGTGGTTTTAGGACTTGGCAGTCGGAAGTTTTGACTTCTAGACTGGATTCTGTAACTAAAGCTAAATTACTTTATAAAAGGAGAAAAATGGTACCATTCTGACGGGTTTGTGGTGAAGCTGAAATGAGATAGCCACATAAAGAACCATCACAATCCCTGACACACCGTGCGCCCTCAGTAAATGCCAGGTGAATTTTATTACACTGTGAAGTACTGATTTTCAAACAGGACTTGCACATGAAAGGTGAGCAGGGGGATTCCTTGCTCAAGCACCAGTACTCTGGGGTTGTACCCTTTGTTAGGCTCAACAGGTACTACCCAGTCCGCTTCCATCGTCCCCAGTCCCGGCTGCAGTCACGTAGTTGGCTGTCCAACTCCAAATACACAAGACAGCCCAGGTCCAGCTCACAGCCAGTGCACTTCGCGCAGGCGCACAGTCCTGAGGCGGGCTGAAAGCCCAGGTGGGGCTCGGAGAAGAGGAAGCTCCGCCTCGCTTCCCGGTATTGGGCCAATAGGGTCGCTCGTCATGGTCGCAGACCTATGAGACGGGGCAGGGGGCGGGGCGGAGGGCGGAAGAAGTCGCTCTCACGTGAGTAAAGGGGTGGGGGGGCGGGGACAGGGCGGTTTGGGAGGCCCAGGCGGCGGAGCCTCCGGGACGGCGAGCGGCGGGCGGCGGAGGAGGAGACGGCAGGTCGGGTAGGGCCGTGTTTCCCCTCCTCCTCCTCCCAACCCTAACAGCCTTGTTTCTCTTCATGTGCAGACTGACCAAATATGGAAGTGTGCAAGTCTTGAACACATTAGTTTATACAATGTGGCCTGAAAGTTTCCCTCCTCTTTCCAAATCAACCATAATATTCTGAGGTACTCAGTGAGAATTTTTTGAAGATTGTTTTATATGAGTATCTTTATGGTTTTTGTTTTTCAGGCATTAAAAAATATTTAATCATTCATGTGTTGAGACTCATTCTTGAGTTATGGATGACAAGGCTTCTGTTGGAAAAATCAGTGTCTCTTCAGACTCAGTATCTACTCTTAATAGTGAAGATTTTGTCTTGGTTTCCAGGCAAGGAGATGAGACACCATCTACAAATAATGGAAGTGATGATGAGAAAACAGGACTCAAGGTAAAACTCCCTAACCTAAGATTGTTTTGCTTCTTTGCTGATTGCATGTATTTGTGACCCTTAGATTGTAGGGAATGGAAGTGAACAGCAGCTGCAAAAAGAGCTAGCAGATGTACTGATGGATCCTCCAATGGACGACCAGCCAGGGGAAAAGGAGCTTGTGAAAAGGTCACAACTGGATGGTGAAGGAGATGGGCCTCTTTCTAATCAGCTCTCCGCTTCATCCACCATTAACCCTGTGCCATTAGTAGGGCTCCAAAAACCAGAGATGAGCCTACCAGTGAAACCTGGACAAGGAGGTTAGGATTGCTGCATTGCTTGCGTAACTGAAGTAATCACTTCCTTATTCATTGTTTCTTTCAGATTCTGAAGCTTCAAGTCCTTTCACACCAGTGGCCGATGAGGACAGCGTAGTTTTCAGTAAACTGACTTACTTAGGCTGTGCCTCGGTAAATGCTCCCAGGAGTGAAGTGGAAGCCTTAAGGATGATGTCCATCTTAAGAAGCCAGTGTCAGATTTCACTAGATGTTACCCTTTCAGTGCCGAATGTGTCTGAAGGAATTGTGAGGTGAGACTGGTTTGTTGAAATCTTTCGATATTTGTAATCTCTCTGTATCTTTTTCTCTGAACAGACTCTTAGATCCTCAGACAAACACTGAAATAGCAAACTACCCTATCTACAAAATCCTCTTCTGTGTCAGAGGGCATGATGGAACTCCTGAGAGTGACTGTTTTGCTTTCACTGAAAGTCATTACAATGCAGAGCTCTTCAGAATACACGTCTTCCGGTGTGAAATACAAGAAGCTGTAAGTCCTCAAGAGAAAACTCTCTGCAAATGAACAGCCCATTTCCTAACATGTCTGGTTGTAGGTAAGCCGGATACTTTACAGTTTTGCCACTGCCTTCCGCCGTTCTGCCAAGCAGACCCCACTTTCAGCCACTGCTGCACCCCAGACTCCTGACAGTGACATCTTTACCTTCTCTGTGTCTTTAGAAATAAAAGAAGATGATGGTAAAGGTTATTTTAGGTAGGGAATCTTATTTTATTCATGTATTAACATTGCAAAATTAATGAAACATGTTGGTCTACAGTGCAGTTCCCAAAGATAAGGACAGACAGTGCTTTAAACTACGCCAAGGAATTGATAAGAAGATTGTCATCTATGTGCAGCAAACAACTAATAAAGAACTTGCCATTGAAAGGTAAGCATTTTTAGTAAGTTTAGCTTAAATATTTCTTAAATTTATGTCAGTTCTTTTTTTGTAGGTGTTTTGGTCTTCTCCTTAGTCCAGGAAAAGATGTACGAAATAGTGACATGCACTTATTAGATTTGGTAAGAATTTATTTTTATTAGAAAGTTACATACATTCGGGTTTATTTTTACTCTTTTTTTCTAGGAATCTATGGGCAAAAGTTCAGATGGAAAGTCGTATGTTATTACGGGGAGCTGGAATCCAAAATCCCCACATTTTCAAGTTGTAAATGAAGAAACTCCTAAAGGTGATACAGATTGTTGACATCATGAACAGAAATACCTCTTCAGCCTCTCTCTTTCTTTGTTTAGATAAAGTCCTGTTTATGACCACAGCTGTAGATTTGGTAATAACAGAAGTACAGGAGCCTGTTCGATTTCTCCTGGAGACAAAAGTCCGCGTTTGCTCACCTAATGAAAGATTATTCTGGCCCTTCAGCAAACGTAGTACTACTGAAAATTTCTTTTTGAAACTAAAACAGGTACTGTATTTTTCTATTAATATAGAAGGGGGTGCTTAATAAATAATATTTTTTCATCTTCAAGATAAAGCAAAGGGAGAGAAAGAATAATACTGACACTTTATATGAAGTTGTATGCTTGGAAAGTGAATCAGAAAGAGAGAGGAGGAAAACTACAGCCAGTCCTTCAGTTCGCCTGCCACAGTCTGGATCGCAAAGTTCAGTGATACCTTCTCCTCCAGAAGATGATGAAGAGGAAGGTAAACTGTAGGGATAGCTTAATTTATTTTTGGTTACCGTTTTTGTGTGTTTTGTTTATTATAGATAATGATGAACCTCTCCTGAGTGGATCTGGTGATGTATCCAAAGAATGTGCAGAAAAAATTCTTGAAACATGGGGAGAACTGTTGTCAAAATGGTAAGTTATGATAGAATAGTTTTTTTTATCTGTTATGATTTATGGTTTATGGCCTTATTTTTAGGCATCTCAACTTGAATGTGAGACCGAAGCAGTTGTCATCCTTAGTAAGAAACGGTGTCCCTGAAGCTCTTCGAGGAGAAGTCTGGCAGCTGCTAGCAGGCTGTCATAACAATGACCACCTGGTAGAGAAATACCGCATTCTTATCACAAAGGTAAGGGGGTGATAATTCAGCTTCAGCATTAAAATTCTTTAATCTAAACCATATTCTCTTTTAGCTCATTCCTCTAAAGTGAAAAAAATCTCATTTGTATGGTGTTCCCCTTCTGAAGTTCATGCATTCCTCAAAGTTTTGCAAGCAAAACAAGAAAAACTATTTCTTCTACAAGCATATCAGGATTTAAAGTAATTTTCTGCAATGTTAGGCAATGTTTTGTGCCTTTGTGTTCATGTTTTCGGTTTTAGTTTTAATTTTCTCAAATTCTTGAAGTGTTTATCTTCAGGAAGCAGTTTCTCCAATAGTATGCAAATCCCAAACCTGGGTCGTGAATGTATTGCTCAGAATCTTCAAGAATATAGGAGATTTTTCAATGTGACAGAAGGTAAAACTTTGTCTTAAAAAAGAAAAAAAGTTAAAACCTTATAAATTATGAATGATATCTCTCTGTAAAGCTGTTATTTAAAAAAAAAAAAAAAACCTTATAAGGGAAGAGCAGGCTTTTTTTTTTTTTTTTTTTGAAATAGAGTCTTGCCCAGGCTGGAGTGCAGTGGCATGATCTAGGCTCACCGCAACCTCTGCCTCCCGGCTTTAAGCAATTGTTGTGCCTCCATCTCCCAAGAAGCTGGGATTACAGGTGCGCACCACCATGCCTAATTTTTGTAATTTTAGTAGAGAGTAGGGTTTCTCCATTTTGGCCAGACTGGTCTTGAATTCCTGGCCTCAAGCAATCCAACTGTCTTGGCCTCCCAAAGTGCTGGAATTACAGGTGTGAGCTGCCTCACCTGGCCTGGAAAAACAGCATTCAAACATGAGATAGGACCTTCACCAGAAAATGACTTTTATGTCTTCAGAATATTAATGTTCTTTCCCATCATCCTATATCCAGACAGATTTTTTTTGTTTCAATAAGTATTCTGATTCCTTCCATTAAGTTGATATAATTGTTTAGCTAGTATTTATCGTTGAGTAACTGTTACAACCACAGTGTTGGAGCTGGGAGGTTAAACACAAAAGCAAGTAGCTGTCTTATGATAGAATGTGTCTGAAAAAGCACAGTGGGAGCCATCAAAAGAAGTTAACAGTTCTATCTGGGAGAACAGAGGAGTCTTTATCAGGAATATAACATTTGAGATGAATTCCAGGTATAGAAAGATGGGTACAGCATTGTACTCATAGTATGAACAGAGCCACTGAAGAATAAGGTTATATAACATGTATATCTAGCAGAGATACACCTAGTTTTTATTTTCTTTTGTTGGCAAATCATATTTTGGATTTGTAACACTACTTATTTTTTTTGAAGTCCTTTGAAATGTTTGGTCAAAAATGATTCTTAAGAGCTTATTGCTTTAAACGAAATATTTTGGTAAGACTATTCATAAGACATGAAGTGTCTGTAACTGAATGGATTCTGTTTTTCTGGTTCCTTGAAAGTGGTGACGTCTGTTGATAGAAAAGGAACCTGGTAGTTATATGATATGTAAAAGAAAGACTATTAACAAAATATGAAACATTTGATTGATTTGTATATACTGGTGATGTGTACTTTATATTTCACATTAAACTTACAATTTTGTTTTTCTTTTTGAGACGGAGTCTAGCTCTGTCACCCTGGCTAGAGTGCAGTGCAGTGGTACGATCTCGGCTCACTGCAACCTCTGCCTCCTGGGTTTAAGCGATTCTCCTGCCGCAGCCCCCTGAGTAGGTGGGATTACAGGCACCTGCCACCACTCCCAGCTAATTTTTTAATTTTTAGTAGAGATGGGGTTTCACCATATTGGCCAGGCTGGTCTCGAACTCCTGACCTCATGATCCGCCCGCCTCGACCTCCCAAAGTGCTGGGATTACAAGTGTGAGCCACCGCGCCCGGCCCCCCAAATTTTTTAATGAATATATATTAATTTAAATTGCTAGTAGATGATCAGAAAATAGAAATTATTTAACCACCATAATATTTGTGAATTTAAAAAAATGTCAGTGATAGCTAACGTAAGTTGGTATTGCTTTTCTTTTCTGTCTTCCTGGAATTAAGAGTTATCATTGTGTGGGAATGGTAATTGACATCTTTTAACTTACTCTGAAATGTTTTTGGGGGGAGTAAGGTACTTTTTACAGTCTACTCTACCAGCTGAGCTGTCAAAGTTTGCATATAAGTTACTTTTTTAAAAGTGCATAGCTCCATGACATTTTACATATAAATACACTGCGGTGACCACTATCAAGAGCAAGAACATATCCATAACCCCCAAAAGTTACTCATGTACCTTTCTAGTCATAAATACCCTTACTACACCCCTGAGTAATCATTATTCTGGCTTTTCTCTCCTTAGGTTAGTTTTGATTGTTCTTGAATTTTTTCTGTTTTGGAGATGGAGTCTTGCCCTGTCACCGAGGCTGGAGTGCAGTGGCATGATCTCAGCTCACTGCAACCTCTGCCTCCTGGATTAAAGCGATTCTCCTGCATCAGCCTCCCAAGTAGCTGGGATTACAGGCACACGCCACCAAGCCTGCCTAATTTTTGTATTTTTAGTAGAGACAGGGTATCCCCATGTTGGCTAGGCTCGTCTCGAACTCCTGACCTCAGGTGATCCCTCCCCTCCCTGGCCTCCCAAAGTGCTAGGATTACAGACGTGAGCCACCACACCCATCCTTGAATTTAATTTAAATGCATTTATACAGTCACACAGCACGTGCTCATTTGTATCTCACTTCTTTCGTTCATCTATTTTGAGAGTGTATCAGTAGCTTGTTTTTTGTTGTCTTTTTAAAAAATTGTTTAGAGTATTCCATTATATGAATAAATTACACTTTAAAAATATATTCGGCTATTACAAATGTTTGTTTTTTTCCAGTTTTAGCTATTATGAATAAAACTGCTATAAACATTCTTGCACACAGCAGGATTTGTACATATTATACTTATTTAGACAATATTTGTGTATATATATATACACACCACTAATTTCTATAAAGTATTTATTCTGAACATGGCTTCTTTGCCAGATATATGCGTTGTGTTCTGAAATTTTACATATAATATTACTTTGAGATTTTTTTTTTGCTTAGCTTCTTCAAAGACTAGAGCAGGAAAGAGTGACTTGATTTATAGAGTGAAGATCAAAAAAATTAACCTGGCAAACAAAACTGATTAATGTCTTTGTCATCATCTTGCATTAGTTGTCAAGCCTGTCTTGTATGGGGTACATGTGGGAAATTTTCAATATACCATTTTAACCCAAGGACAAATGACCTTTCAGTAACATAAAATACATAGTATGCTTTTAAAGGTGTTTCTTATTTCAATAAGCAATGGAGTTAGTTTCTTCTTCCCGTTTTGCTTTTTAAAGTGAAAATTTTTTAGGTTTTTAAATTTCAGTAGGGATCCAGAAGGGAAATAATAGAACAATAGTAATAGCTACCTTTTTTAGCACTAAGTATGTGTCAGATACTGTGCAGCGCACTTGGATGTGACAATTCACAGTTCCACCAGCAATGTAGTTGCATATAGTTGTACCAGCAAAGTACCTGCTGCCCCATATCCCAACCAGTATTAGTTGTTATATTTAATTTTTACTATCAGTGGATGTAAGTGATGCCAGCATATCTTTTTTTTTTTTTTTTGAGACAGAGTCTTGCTCTGTCTGTCGCCCAGGCTGGAGTACAGTGGCACGATCTCAGCTCACTGCAACCTCCGCCTCCCGGGTTCAAACGATTCTCCTGCCTTAGCCTCCTGAGTAGCTGGGATTACAGGCGCATGCCACCGTGCCTGGCTAATTTTTGTATTTTTAGTAGATACTAAGTTTCACCATGTTGGTTAGGCTGGTCTCGAACTCCCGACCTCGTGATCCTCCCACCTCGGCCTCCCAAAGTTCTGGGATTACAGGCATGAGCCACTGCATGTGGCCTAGCATATCTTTAGTTTGCAATTCTCTGGCTACCAGTAAATTTGAATGATTTGCTCTTCTATTTATGTTCTTTGTACATTTATCTATGAAGTCTTTTTAAGATAACAGTTTCTAAACACTCTCCATATATTATGTTTACTGATCCTTTTCATATGCATTATAAATATATTTTTTAATGATTTTATTTATGGTTTTATGCCATACAAGACATTTGCAGTTTTTATGTAGAAAATTGTGTCTTGGTTAAGACCTCTTCTGTCTCTATATTTTGTAAATGTGGTTTCCAACATTTTCTTGCAAGATTTTTATTCTGTGTGTTAATTTTTATGTCTTTAATCCATCTGGAATTTATTTTTGTATGTGGCATGAGAAAGCAGTTCGATTTTACTTTCTTCCAGATGGATAACCAGTTGTGCTACTCCTATTTTCCTACTCAGTAGAACTACCATCTTTGTCATATTTTAAATTCTCATATATGCTGGGATTGATTTCTAGATTGTTCTTTGTATTATTTGTTTGCATATTCCTGTCCCCACACTGTTTTGATTAAAAAGGCTTTGTATTATTTCTGATAGCTGTGAAAGCAAATCTTTGTTTTCTATCTCATACCTTACTTGACTATTCTGCAAATTTAATCTGCCATAAAAACCTTAAAATCTTTTATCCAATCTCACTACCACCATCACCCTATAAGGTTATGTGGAGATTGTTATTTGAATTGCATTTAATTTACATACCAGTTGAAGGTATAAGTTTAACATGTGAGAATGCAGTATGTCTTTTTATTTGTTCAGATCTTTCTTTTCTTTTTTTTTTTTTTTTTGCCTTCAAGAATTCTGAATTGCCTTCATAGGGATCTTGTAGCTTTATTGTTAAATTGGTTCCTAAGAATTAACTTAGCATGTTCACACTACAGCAAATGGAATAGTTTTGTCAGTTTCCATTTGTAGGTGCTAACTGCTACAATAGGGAAAAAGAGAGTGATTTTTACATTTTTTCTATTTGCCTCTTAATATTTTGATTAATTGTCCTAACTTTATATCGTCATCTTTTGAGATTTTCAGGTGTGTAATAATATCAGCAGTAAAAACGGTTTTACCTCTTTTACAATGTTTATGCAGCCTACTACATTTTCTTGGTTTCGTCTTTATATTTTATAGAAGCATTAAGACAATGTTAAATGATGATGGTGATAACTAGCACCCCCATCTAATTCCTGAATTTAATTAAAATGGTTTTAGTTTTTCAATCTTTTGGAAAACATATTCTTTTTTTTTTTTTTTTTTGGTAAACAGTTTGTTTTTGGCCGGGCGCAGTGGCTCACGCCTGTAATCCCAGCACTTTCGAAGACCGAGGCTGGTGGATTACCTGAGGTCAGGAGTTTGAGACCAGCCTGGGGAACATGGCAAAATCCTGTCTCTACTAAAAATACAAGAATTAGCCGGCCGTGGTGGTGGGCACCTATAATCACAGCTACTCGGGAGCCTGAGGCAGGAGAATCGCTTGAACCCCGGAGGCAGAGGTTGCAGTGAGCCAAAATAGTGCCACTGCACTTCAGCCCAGGTGACAGAGTGAGACTTAAAATAATAATAAATTGTGTTTAATTTAAGTGGTTTCCTTCTATCCCTGCTTTGGATTTTTTATTAGGAATGTTACTGAATTTTATCAGCTTTTTCAGGACTATTACTGATTTTCTTTAATTTGTTAATGGAATAAGTTACATAATCTATCAACATGTGATAGACTTCTTATATTGAACTACTACCCTTGGCTTCATGGAATAAATTTTTATAGACCAAGCACCCCTGGTAGTCTTTGTCTTCTGGTGTTTGAT